AAGAAGATATAATGTTTCTGCAATCTCATTTCAGTTCCACTTATGATAATAGATACATTATGTAATTTAAGTCACTAACACTTGAGGGCAAAAAAACAGAATAAACACAAACGTGTGGGATAAGGGGATGCTGACCCCACTGTTAGTGATCACCTTGGTTGGAGACCCAGGTTTTATCATACAGATGAAGCCTGCAGGTAGCAAGTTTCAGAGAAATAGATTGTAAATGTTTCTTATCAGACTTAAGGTCTATGCTGATGTTATTGCTGTAGGGGTAGAATGAGGCATGTCCAACCCCTTCTTCCATAATGGCCTGAACTAGATTTTCAGGTTAACTCTATAATGCTGAGAGGAGGGGGTCCATTCAGATAGTTGGGAGGCCTTTGAATTTTATTTTTGGTTATAGTTTCTACATTAAAAAAAAGAAAAAAATTAAGGGTCGCGTCAATTCTCAATTGTCAACATTTTTAATGTATTGTATGCAATATATGTCAACTTTTGTGTTGAGAAATGAAGATCAAATCGTATTCTTTTATCCTGTGTATGTAATAGGCTTTGCTGACCCTAGTTTGATGGGTTTTTTCCTTTGTCCTCTCTTTCTTGGATTGAGTCCTCACAGCGCGGCGGACTGCGGCGTGGTAGGAACTACACCACCCAGAATACTGTGCGCCGAGCGTGCCGGGGCCTTAGACCAATCATTGCCCAGGAAAGGGGCACCTCCGTAAGTGCGCAATACGCCAGAATCTTCCGGCGTCTTTCCGGTGGTGGTCGTTTTTGCTGCCTGCGAGCGCGTCCGCGGGCTGGGCGTTTCCGGCTCGCTGGGTCCGGGCCAGGTAACTGGAGCCGGAAACCGGTGGAGGTGGTGTCCGCCCGCAGAGGAGCTTGCCTGGTCTCGGTCTGAGCGTCGCCCAGCGATTTGCCACCGCACGCACGCCGGATCCCGGGCTTTACCGCCCGCCTTTCCAGGCCCCGCCCCGCCTAAAGTCCCATGGCCGAGGCAGCGCTAGTGATTACGCCGCAGGTGAGAGCGGAGTCCTCGGATCCTCACCTGGGTCCTGAGGCCCCGGACTGGGGTCACCTGCGTGGGTCTCTGCAGTTCAGGCCTCTTCTCCAGGACAGCGAGGAGTTCTGGGTGGGGTCCTCAGAGCTGACGGGCGGTGAGGTGAAGAAGGGAGAGCGTTGCGTACCGTGGGGGCTGCACGCGCAGAGCCTGGGAGGTGCGCCGGGGTCGCGAGCATTCGGAAACTTGGGGGCGGACCTGTGTCTGCAGGGAGCAGAGAGAATGAGGAGAAGAAGGCACGGCTGCCATGGCAGCCTGAGCAACCGGGGTTTTTAATTCTGAGTCTTTGGGAGCCATGGAGGGTTGTGAACTAAAGGAGAACACGATCTGAGTGAGGGTCTGAAAAAATATTTCAAAGGCAATGAGTGGAGAAAACAGACTGTTACGGAGTGATGGGGGTGGACGCAGGGATACTGGTGAGGAGACTGCTGTAGTAGGCTCCAGGAGGATTATGGTGGATTCTGGACCAGACGGGTTGCTGAAGGGACCTAAGTAATAAGAATCTTGGTAGATCTTAAAGGTAAAGCCAGCAGGATTTTCTGCTCCATCATTTGTGCCTATGAGCAAAAGTGGGAGTGAAGTATGATCCCAAGTTTTTCTTTTACCTGAACATCTGGAAGAGTTGACAAAGAAATCTGGTGAGGGAGCAGGTTTCAGGGAAATAGTAGGAGTTGAATTTTGGACGTGGTGTTTCTAAATTGCCACAGAGTGAAGTTGTTACATGGGCAGTTGGAATCATAAGTAGAAAATTCATGGGAGGGGACTGACTCAGTGATGTGTAAATGGAGACAGGCTGGGGCGTAGACTCAAGCCAAGCCTTAAATTTAGACGGGAAATCTTAAGGTTTTACTTTGAGATGAAGAGAGGGAGGGCTGAGGCTGGAGGCTGGGAAAGTGTGGGTCGGCCTTGGCGAAGCTGCCTGCAGATAGGAGGGCCATGGGGTTCCGGGGGTACTTCCAAAGGGAATGTGTAAGGAATACACACTGCATAGGATGGATTTGAGGGTGGGACACTGTGTAGAGTCACCATTCAGAAGACTTGGCGAACTGTTCACTCTATGTGGAGCCAGAGAAAGGTCAGCCAGACTAGCAGAGAAGCCCAAGCCCAGCAAGAGCAGCTCTCCCAGGAAAATACAAGTTTAGACTGTATAGATTTAACAAATTAAATTTATGCAAGCAATTAGTTAACCGAATAAAATGTCACTATAACTCTGTGCTCTAATAAAAAATAAATGTTTGTTTTTTGTCATGCTTTCCTGGCACAGAATTCCTAAAATCGTTGTAATTTCCTCAGTGAAAAGTGTCTTGTGATAAGTCATGGACCGCATAACAACAGTGTTGACCACATCAGTGACGGTGGTCCCATAAGATTATGATACCATATTTTTACTGTACCTTTTCATTTTCTTTCTTTCTGATCAGGAGGCAAACTGCATTTTCTAAGTTTATAAATGTTTAAATGCACAAATAATTATCACTGTGTTACAGTTGCTGACAGTATTTAGTATAGTAACTTGCTGTACAGGTTTGTAGCCTAGGAGCAATAGGCTATACCATTTAGTAGTTGAACAATGAATGTCTGAACAGTAGTTCCCCCTTATCCTCAGAGGATACCTTTCAAGAACCCCAGCGGAGGCTTGAAACTGCAGATAGTACCCAACCTATATATACTATGTTTCTTCCTAGACTACATACCTGTAATAAAATCCAGTTTATAAATGAGGCAGTATAGGAGATGAACAATAATAACTGGAAATAATATAGAACAGTTATACTTTATAAGTTAATAAAAGTTAAGTAACTGCAGTTGAGACAATAAAAAAGCAAAAGTTAAATTATAAAAAACATGTGAATGTGGTATCTCTCTAAATATCTTACTGTACTATTCACCCTTGTGATGAAGAAGGGACTAAACTCGATAGAGTGAGATTTCCTCACACTACTTACAATGGTGCACTGTTGGCCAGCGCAGTGGCTCACACCTGTAATCCCAGCACTTTGGGAGGCTGAGGCAGGCAGATCACAAGGTCAGGAGATCGAGACCATCCTGGCTAACATGGTGAAACCCCGTCTCTACTAAAAATACAAAAAATTAGCCAGGTGTGGTAGTGGGCGCCCGTAGTCCCAGCTACTCCGGAGGCTGAGGCAGGAGAATGGTGTGAAGCTGGGAGGCAGAGCTTGCAGTGAGCCGAGATTGCACCACTACACTCCAGCCTGGGCGACAGAGCGAGGCTCCGTCTCCAAAAATAAATAAATAAAATAAATAAATAAATAAATAAATAAAGGATGGTGCACTATTTAAAACATGAATTGTTTATTTCTGGAATTTTAATATTACTATTTTCAGACTGAAGTTGAAATTTAATACTTATAATTTTCACACTGAAGTTGAGTGTGGGTAACTGAAACTGCAAATAGCAAAACAGCTGATAAGGGAAGACTTCTATACTTGAGTTTTATGAGATGGCTTAGGGTGAGCAGACAAGGTGGAGTCTCTAGATAGCCTCAGAGTGGAGTCAGTCACCAGAAAAATCAAGTGATTATAGAATTTGAACTTTGAGCCCCACCTCTGGCATCCAGGGAGGGGAGCAGAGATCTGGAGATTAGGTTATATAAAATCTTGAACAATGAGTTCTAGAAGCTTCAAGGTTGTGAACACTTGGAAGTGCTGGGAGAGTGACGTAAGAGAGCGTGGAAGTACTCTGCCTTACCCCCTCTCCCAGTACCTTGCCATATGCATCGCTTCCATTTGGCTGTTCCTGAGTTACATCCATTATCATAAACTGGTAAACATAAGTAAAATATTTTCCTGAGTTCTGTAAGTGGTTCTAGCAAATTATTGAACGTAAGGAGAGAGGTCATGGCAGCCCCCAAATGTGTAGCCAAGTGGAGAAAATTACAGTGGTCTGGACATTGGCTTGCAATTGCCATATGAAGTGAGGGCAGTTTTGTACGACTGAGCCCTTAAACCTGTTGGTTTAGCTGCAACTCCAGGTAGTTAGTGTTAGAATAGGATTGAATTGTAGGACACCTAGTTGGTATCAGAATCAGAGAATGGTGTGGGAAAAGACACTACATATTTATTATCAAAGAAGCACAGAAGCCTCTCATAATTTGAAAAGATACCACATTCACATAAAGACTTAAATGGCAAGTAAGAAACACCAGAGTTTTAAAAAATGTTTACAGAAATCTTAATGCAATAGTCAGTACTAGCTAAATCTTAGCATTGGACACGTATGAATGAGTTTGATGCCTACGATGGCACTACGAGATAGCCACCATTAAGTGTTTCCATTTTACAGATGAAGGCAACCTCAGAGAGGTTAGGTCTTTGTCTAGTGTCACACAGTTGGCAAGAGCAACTTACCCTTTGTAAATGCCACCTTGAACACCTGTATTTCATAGCCTCCCTCTTCCTACAGATTCCCATGGTAACAGAAGAGTTTGTGAAACCATCACAGGTAAGTGGAAGAAGTCCCAGGTCTTCACTGGCTGCTCATGATTTCATCTGCCCCCATCATGCAGGGCCATGTGACCTTTGAGGATATTGCTGTGTACTTCTCCCAGGAGGAGTGGGGCCTCCTTGATGAAGCTCAAAGGTGCCTGTATCATGATGTGATGCTGGAGAACTTTTCGCTTATGGCCTCAGTAGGTAAGATCTCTTAAAACCACACCATCAACCTCCATATACTTCACTTGCATTTTTATGCTTTTAGGTTGTTTGCATGGAATAGAGGCTGAGGAGGCCCCTTCTGAGCAGACTCTTTCTGCGCAAGGAGTGTCACAGGCCAGGACTCCAAAGCTAGGTCCTTCCATCCCAAATGCTCATTCTTGTGAGATGTGTATCCTGGTCATGAAAGACATTTTGTACCTCAGTGAGCATCAGGGGACACTTCCCTGGCAGAAACCTTATACGTCTGTGGCCAGTGGGAAATGGTTTTCATTTGGTTCTAACCTGCAACAGCACCAGAACCAGGACAGTGGAGAGAAACACATCAGAAAGGAGGAGAGCAGTGCCTTGCTTCTGAATAGCTGCAAAATTCCTCTGTCAGACAATCTTTTCCCATGCAAAGATGTTGAGAAGGATTTTCCAACCATCCTGGGCCTTCTCCAACACCAGACCACCCACAGCAGACAAGAGTATGCACATAGAAGCAGGGAGACCTTTCAACAAAGACGTTACAAATGTGAGCAAGTTTTCAATGAGAAAGTTCATGTTACTGAGCATCAGAGAGTCCACACTGGAGAAAAAGCTTATAAGCGTAGGGAATATGGGAAATCCTTGAACTCTAAATACTTATTTGTTGAACACCAGAGAACCCATAATGCAGAAAAGCCTTATGTGTGCAATATATGTGGGAAATCATTCCTCCATAAACAAACACTCGTTGGGCACCAGCAGAGAATTCACACTAGAGAAAGGTCTTATGTGTGCATCGAATGTGGGAAATCCTTGAGCTCCAAATACTCACTTGTGGAACACCAGAGAACCCATAATGGAGAAAAGCCTTATGTGTGCAATGTATGTGGGAAATCATTCCGCCACAAACAAACATTTGTTGGCCATCAGCAGAGAATCCACACTGGAGAGAGGCCTTATGTGTGTATGGAATGTGGGAAATCTTTTATTCATTCCTATGACCGCATTCGACACCAGAGAGTTCACACTGGAGAAGGGGCTTATCAGTGCAGTGAATGTGGGAAATCCTTCATATACAAACAGTCACTTCTTGATCACCATAGAATCCACACGGGAGAAAGGCCTTATGAGTGCAAAGAATGTGGGAAGGCCTTCATTCACAAAAAAAGACTTCTTGAGCACCAGAGAATTCATACTGGAGAAAAGCCTTATGTGTGCATCATATGTGGGAAATCATTTATCCGCTCGTCTGACTACATGCGACACCAGAGAATTCACACTGGAGAAAGGGCTTATGAATGCAGTGACTGTGGGAAAGCCTTCATCTCCAAACAAACACTTCTTAAGCATCACAAAATCCACACTAGAGAAAGGCCTTATGAATGCAGTGAATGTGGAAAAGGCTTCTACCTTGAGGTTAAACTTCTTCAGCACCAAAGAATCCATACTAGAGAACAACTTTGTGAGTGCAATGAATGTGGAAAAGTCTTCAGCCACCAAAAAAGACTTCTTGAGCACCAGAAAGTTCACACTGGCGAAAAGCCCTGTGAGTGCAGTGAATGTGGGAAATGCTTTAGACACCGCACCAGCCTCATTCAACACCAGAAAGTTCACAGTGGAGAGAGGCCTTATAACTGCACTGCATGTGAGAAGGCCTTTATCTATAAAAACAAACTTGTTGAGCATCAGCGAATCCACACCGGAGAAAAGCCGTATGAATGTGGTAAATGTGGGAAAGCCTTCAACAAAAGATATTCCCTTGTCAGGCACCAGAAGGTACATATAACAGAAGAGCCCTAGCAATTGTTGGGATGTGTAATTGTCTTATTCACTGTAGGACACCAGAGAGCTGATTTTTCAAGGGATCCAACAGACAGAAATTCACCCTCATACATCTGCATATCACTAGTTGAAAGATTCACTACAAGGTCCAAGTACTTGGGAAGCTTTCTAGAGATTACTTGTACTTTCTAATCTGCCCAGTGTTACAACAGACACTACCATGTGGCATATCCTCACCGTTTTCATCAGTCACTCACATGTGCTCAAGGAATGCAGACCACTGTGCTTACCAAATTCTGAAGGGAATAATATAATAAAAGCCTGTTGAGGGTCCTCTTCCATCTTGCTGAACTGTTCGAGGCAAAGACAAAACCCAACTTTGACCAAGAAGAGCAATCTGGATTCTTGTAGCCCATGGAGGTTTACCTTCTTCATAGGTTTTTTTTTTTTTTATGTGATTGCCATAGTGGGATATTCCCTCTCCCACATTACCCAAGAGGGAAATGGGCTGTCTTACCATGTGCTGATGTATGTGCTCTGCCAGTGTGAAGGGTGAACAGCTCCAACTTTATGTCCCCCCAGGGACATAGTATGAGATCGGAAAATAGTTCTTAGTCCTGTTTGTCTTAATTTTTATTGGTTTCCAAGGTCTCCTAGGAAGGAGAGCAGAGCTGTGTGGTCCTAATCATGGTGTCGATGCCAGATTTATTTGTAGGTCCAGAGGTCTCCCTGAGAAGAGGCATTTGTGACAAACTCAAGTGCTGGGACCTGCATGAATTGTTTATTTGCAGTGATGCTTCATATTTCCCAGCACTGTTCATGGTATCTTATTTCCCAGGTCCTTCATTGTAGCCATGGGCACTGAAGGACTGAATTGGTAGGTAGGTCACTGGTTGTAAGACCTACTGGGGCCAGGTAAGAACAGTAATTGGCCCAGACAGGTAGGTGTGATAAACAGAGTAGAAAAGATTGTGGCCAAGAAGAGTGAATGTGTCCCATCCAAAGGTGCATCCAGATATGTCTGTGTTACTATGGCTTCATGGTTTGGGGGTATATAGAAATTCTCAGGACCTCAGACCTTTGATTCTCCTTTAGCAACACACATCGTCAGCATAAGGCATCTAAAGATTTTGTGGACTCATAACTTATGTACTGTTTTTGAGATGATTGCTGCACGGGCAGGAAAGCAGGATTTGAGAGAACATACACCTTGCCTTCCAGATATGTGGTTTTTGTGATTCACCCAGATCTGTTGTGCCAGTTAGGAATTATCTTTATTACTTCCCGTTTATTGCCACTGCTGAGAAGGCTGTCCTTCCTAACTTGTGAGGAGATGAATCCTTAATAATAAGTAAATCTTGTGTTATCCTATAGTCTGGTTTTCCAAAAGGAGAGGTAGATGCATATTTTTGTGTGGAACCATTTATCTTAAAACATTGAGGTGCAGTTTTCATACACAAAACCTTCTATCTTTTTAAGAACTGTCTGTATGGTTTATTGCCCAGTTAATGGGTTTTGATAGTCATGTTATCTCAGTAAGTGTCTTGTCTTAGAAATATGTGTGTATAGGCTGGGTGCGGTGGCTCATGCCTGTAATCCCAGCACTTTGGGAGGCCAAGGCAGGTGGATCACCTGAGGTCAGGAGTTTGAGACCAGCCTGACCAACATGGTGAAATCCAGTCTCTACTTAAAATACAAAAATTAGCCAGGCGTGGTGGCGTGCATTTGTAATCCCAGCTACACAGGAGGCTGAGGCAGGAGAATTGCTTGAACCTGGGGGGCGGAGGTTGCAATGAGCCAAGGTCGCGCCATTGCACTCCAGCCTGGGCGACAGAGTGACACTTCTCAAAAAACAAAAACAAAAACAAAAAGAACAGATAAGAAATACGTGTGTATATATTCTATTTTGTGTGTTTTCATTCACCTTATTTCATTCAGTCTTCCAAATGAAATGTTCTTAATTTTGATGAAGTCTAATTTGTCTGTTTGTTCATTTACT